AACCCAAGAGGCAGAGGTTGTTGTGAGCAGAGATCGCCATTGCACTCCAGCCTGGGCGACAAGAGTGAAACTCTGTCTCAAAAAAAAAAAAAACAAAAACAAAAACTAAATGACATTTGAAAGCAATTTGTAGATTTTCACACTTCCTAAGAATTCTCAAAGATGCCAAAAACAAAAATCGCAGCCACTAGCAATTTAAATGACTTCCTCGTAGCCAAATAAATCCTAAGGTAAAATTATAAACATTCCCTTAAATTCAAATTTTATAACAAAAAGAAAGATAATAGGGAACGGAGGGTGAATTATTGTGTTTGATATATTTGGCGGTGAAAAATACATATATTACGTGCTGTTTAGGGTCCACTGAGAGTCATAAAACTGACCCTAGTGACCGAGCTACCGGAAGGACTTGGCAAGGGTCTAGCGAGCTCGGTTATCTGCGTTTTCCAGGTGGGGCAGCCCAAGACCCTTCTCAGACCCAGAGAAGCTGGGTTTCCGCCCAAAGCCCGGCCCCAAACCACCGATTTCCGACCTTTCAACCTACTTTGGCAGAGCAAGAGTTTCCGCGGGAGACTCCCTGCTTCCCTCTGCCCAGGTCCCCTGAGGCCGAGTGCGGTACTGAGTGCTGAGTAAGGGGTGCCGAGTGCCAAGCACTGAGTAACTGGGGGAGGGGAACCATGCAGCTGTCATAAATAATTAGCTCCTGTGAGGAACAGGAACTCCGAGACTGCGGCCGGGCCAGGTGGGCAGAGGTCGCAGCGCCCTCGCCGCGTTCCCCGTCCCCATCCGACGCCAGGACAGCGCCTCCTTAACTGGGGTAGCCCCTGAGAGCGTGGGCGGAGCCCCGCCCCGCGACCTCAAGGCCCCGCCCCCTCAGCGCCTCCCGGCCCAGCAGCTCGGAAGACCGCGAGGCGCGCTTTTCTGACGCATCGGCGCCTTTCGTCTGACGTATGCCTGCACCGCCCCCTCCCCTCCCTGCCCCGCCCCCGCCCCGCCCCCGACTGCGCGGCGCCCGCCCTCCCTTAGTCAGAGCTGCTCGTCTGAGGCTGCTGAGGCGACGGCCGGTGTCGTGGTCGCGGTACCTGTTCCAACACGGCTCGCGGGCCCGTGCCGGCTCCGGTCCCCGGCGCGGCTGTCCGAGCCCCTGCGGCGGGCGGACGATGGTGTGGCGGAGCACGCGGACGCGGGCGGCGCGGCGGCGGGCATGAAGGAGGATGGAAGGGCAGGACGAGGTGTCGGCGCGGGAGCAGCACTTCCACAGCCAAGTGCGGGAGTCCACGGTGCGTGGGGACCGAGGCAGCCCTGACAGTCCGTAAATGATCTGTTAACTTCGTTTTGTTTCAGATATGTTTCCTTCTTTTTGCCATTCTCTACGTTGTTTCCTACTTCATCATCACAAGATACAAGAGAAAATCAGGCAAGTGGAAACATGTCAATTAAAACCTTTGTAATATATATATACAATTTTTTTTTTGAGATAGGATCTCCTTCTGTCCCCTAGGCCGGAGAGCAGTGGGGCAATCATGGCTGACTGTAGCCTCGACCTCCTGGGCTCAAGTGATTCTCCAACCTCAGCCTCCTGAGTATCCTGCACTACAGGCATGTGCCACCATGCCTAGTTAATTTTTAAAAAGGAATATTAATACCTTAAACATTTTTGCAGATGAACAAGAAGATGAAGATGCCATCGTCAACAGGATTTCGTATGTATTTTAAAGTTCAGTTGTTCTGTTTCTCACTTGTGATGGTGACTCTCCTTTCTTCCAGGTTGTTTTTGAGCACGTTCACTCTCGCAGTGTCAGCTGGGGCTGTTTTGCTTTTACCCTTCTCAATCATCAGCAATGAAATCCTGCTTTCTTTTCCTCAGAACTACTATATTCAGTGGCTAAATGGCTCCCTGATTCATGGTTAGTATATATTGCTTAATATAATCACAATTTTTTTCTTCTTTTCTTGTTACCCTTTTTATAGGTTTGTGGAATCTTGCTTCCCTTTTTTCCAACCTTTGTTTATTTGTATTGATGCCCTTTGCCTTTTTCTTTCTGGAATCAGAAGGCTTTGCTGGCCTGAAAAAGGTAAGTGAATCTAGTATTGGAATTAAATTGGTAGTGTATGAAGTGGTTTTTACATCCCTTACAGGAGGGCAAGATGTCCAGGCAAAACCTTGTTTAAATGTTCATCACCATAGAAACATGACAGCTTCTCCATAGAGCTTTTGTAAGTACATTGTAATTTTCACTTCATTGATGTACTAAAATTATATTTCTACTCTATTTTTCAGGGAATCCGAGCCCGCATTTTAGAGACTTTGGTCATGCTTCTTCTTCTTGCGTTACTCATTCTTGGGATAGTGTGGGTAGCTTCAGCACTCATTGACAACGATGCCGCAAGCATGGAATCTTTATATGGTATGGATTTCCTTGTTTTAACCAGTTTCCTTTTTATTAAAATATATTTACTTTTTTTTAATAGATCTCTGGGAGTTCTATCTACCCTATTTATATTCCTGTATATCATTGATGGGATGTTTGTTACTTCTCTGTAAGTATTTTTCAGACTTGATATTAAGAGAACTTTCTGTCTTTTGGTGATCTTATTTCTGCAGTGTGTACACCAGTTGGCCTTTCTCGTATGTTCACAGTGATGGGTCAGTTGCTAGTGAAGCCAACAGTAAGTATTTAATTATAAATCATTTTGTTTATGAATTATTGAATAGTTTTATCTTTAAATTTAGATTCTTGAAGACCTGGATGAACAAATTTATATCATTACCTTAGAGGAAGAAGCACTCCAGAGACGACTAAATGGTATGTTTATATTACATATTTAGACGGGGATATTTTACTTCTAAATATTTTTTGCTTTGAACAGGGCTGTCTTCATCGGTGGAATACAACATAATGGAGTTGGAACAAGAACTTGAAAATGTAAAGACTCTTAAGACAAAATTAGGTATTGTACTTTTTTTTTCTTGACTTGTGTATACTTTGTTTTATTTTGTTTTTCCTTTTAATAGAGAGGCGAAAAAAGGCTTCAGCATGGGAAAGAAATTTGGTGTATCCCGCTGTTATGGTTCTCCTTCTTATTGAGACAGTAAGAATTTATTTGCCTAGTTAAATAAAAGCTGAGAGCTGACAGTTTGCTGTTTGTCTTGTAGTCCATCTCGGTCCTCTTGGTGGCTTGTAATATTCTTTGCCTATTGGTTGATGAAACAGCAATGCCAAAAGGAACAAGGGTAAAGTAAAATCCTTTAAAATGTCTTTCTTTAAATTCTGAAAAGTGTCTTTCTCCCACCCCAGGGGCCTGGAATAGGAAATGCCTCTCTTTCTACGTTTGGTTTTGTGGGAGCTGCGCTTGAAATCATTTTGATTTTGTATCCTTTCTTTAACTGAACGTTCAGCCTATTGTTGGAGAGTTTTTTTCCTTGATTCTCACAGCTATCTTATGGTGTCCTCTGTTGTCGGCTTCTATAGCCTTCGATTTTTTGGAAACTTTACTCCCAAGAAAGATGACACAACTATGACAAAGGTAAGGTAGAATCTTAGGTGACTGTGGCCTCTTGCCCAATATTCTTTCTCGTTTCTCATAACAGATCATTGGAAATTGTGTGTCCATCTTGGTTTTGAGCTCTGCTCTGCCTGTGATGTCGAGAACACTGGGTAAGTTTCAGTGAGAAATTTTCACTTAAAGATCATTAAGGGCTATTTTATTTATTTTTAACAGGAATCACTAGATTTGATCTACTTGGCGACTTTGGAAGGTTTAATTGGCTGGGAAATTTCTATATTGTATTATCCTACAATTTGCTTTTTGCTATTGTGACAACATTGTGTCTGGTCCGAAAATTCACCTCTGCAGTTCGAGAAGAACTTTTCAAGGCCCTAGGTAATCCTGAGGTTTATGGGTATTTTTTCCTCCATTTCTCACCATTTTCTTAATTTTTTTGCAGGGCTTCATAAACTTCACTTACCAAATACTTCAAGGGATTCAGAAACAGCCAAGCCTTCTGTAAATGGGCATCAGAAAGCACTGTGAGACGCACAGACGGCGTCTTCTGCCACCAAGAGACCCGAGAACTCCAGATTCACGACATTCCTGTCCCATGTAGAAGCATTTCCATTCAACCGTGGCCCCTCTTCAGAACCTAGACCTATCAGTGCCATTTTTTTTTCATAATCTACGAAGAACTTGGCTATGGCTGATCTTTTTTAAATTTAACTTTCTGATGGACCCTGTAGTTTCCAGTTAAGTGCAGATTCCTTACAGACATATAGAACAGCGCATTCTTCTGTAGACATTTGCTCATGTTGGTAAATACAATCACCCATATGAAAAAATTGTTTTCACCTGATATGAAAATGTTAGAAAAGGCAAACTCCGGGACTTCTAAAGATTTACTTAAATCCCATTATGTACTTTATTCAGAATGTAGAAGCTGACTTGAAAGGCATCCTTGGTACTAAGTGAAGCTTATTCAGAAAATGCATTTTTCAAATGCAATGGCAACTGCTTGTAGATATCATTTTTGCAGTGTATGTTGGAGCTGTAATGGTTGCAATTATGTTTCTTATTTCCTTAAAAGCAAAAAGCGTAGTTTCTGATTTATGTTATAGAATGATACTGATTAGACTTTGAGCCAAGGGGAAAATACTAAATTCTTTTAAACCTGGAGCCTTAGAGAGCCACAGGAATATCTTCTGTTGTACAGTCTAATAAGCTGTGGTAGGAAGTATCATGTAATCACAGTTTAATGACAGTTTATGTATATATATAATTCAGTATTCCCTCTGATAACATAGTTGCCAGTGTTTAATACACTTGTAACTTGGATTTTTACCTTATAGGCTATATGTATACTCAGTTTTTTAAAGCATTTTTTTCAGAGATCACTTAATTCCCCATGCTTCTGCAATGCATATAAAAACTATAAATGCCGAGTGGTAGAAACTCCTCTTTCTTCATAGTCCTCAGGCTTTGGTTACATTTGCATATGCCATTTGAAGCCTCCAGCTTTTACCAGTTTAACATCCAAAGTTCACAGCATCAGCATTCATGGTGTAAGAACAGTTTTGCAGTATAACACGATCTGATAATCATTCAGTTATTAAATTGTAAATAATTATTGGGATGGTTTCTTGGCTTTAAGTCCACTGAATAAAAACTATGAAATTGCACTCTGTGTCAACCATCCACTAGGATAGAATACCGAAATCTGTGCATGCAAAAATAGGAGATGGGCCCATTTGCACACAATTCGTAGTTATGCAGTCTGCTATATAAATATGTTCACATGCACTGTGTGTATGAAAATAGATGGTCTGTGTTCAGACAAAAGTAAAACATTTTTTTCAAATTGTTACATTTAAAGGTTTTCTGGGAGAAATTTATGAAACGCAGGCTGTGTCTATTTGACATCAGAAATTTCCACTTTAAACCAAAATAATAAGAAACTTTAATCTGTATATTTACAACCTTTGTTGAGTACACTTCCCCCTTATTTATACGTCTGCATTTCCTTCCGAGCTTCACATCTTTCTAAAATGCAGCTTGGTTTTAAAATAAAAGAACATTCATTTTGTGATTCTAAACAAGCTTCAGTAAATACCACCAGTATAGTACTGGTGAATTTCTCAGCATAAAATCGACATACCTAAAAAGTTAATAAAATTCAGCTCTTTTCCAATTTCATTGTTATGCCTATTGAAGTATTAATTGCCAGGTTTGATTTTTAGTGAAGCTTGGAGTCCATACTTTGAGCAGACCAAGTGAAGGGAAGAACAGAAAGAAACTCAGGAGTAGAGTAATATCACTTCTCACTTACACCACTTTCAGGCACATCCAAAGAGTTCCTAGATACTTGGAAAATGTCTGAAAATTTTTAAGTAAAATACTAAACTTTTCAGTGTTTAGCTCAACTTTTTGTTCATTTGGAAGTTTCTCTCCATCCGAGGACTTAAGCCAGTTTTGGATTTGTAAGCCCTGAGTACAATACACTTCCTGGAGGCATCCTCACTGCTGTTGAAGCAAAGGATATGCATGGGGTGGAAGGACGGCTTCGAACCTGGGACTCATATGCCTTGAGAACAAATAGATTGTTACAGCCTTGGGCTGCTGCGTAATCACGGTTCCTCGAGGCTCTTCCTGAGCACATGCCCAAGCATCTGCCTCTGGAGAGACTGACTCCAAATGCAGGTGCTTCCATTGGAGCTAGGTCGGAGGCTGCTTTATATGACGAACTCCAGAAATGGATGCCAGAATACGGAGGCCAAACGTTCTGAGTCCTGGTAAGGACAGTCGCTCTGGGGGTCCTCATTTTACTGCAGTTCCTGCACGCCAGTGAAAGAGAGGAGATAGACCCTGGAAGGCAGAGCTGCAGATGCTCATCATCAGGTCAATTCTGGAGCTACAGTTTTGTTTCTGACTGGATAGGGATGCACCAGTGACTGTCACATCAAGCAGTCCTTTTATTCTCTCTCCTTTAGTATCGATTTTAAAGGGCATTAGGCACTATGGTTCCAGAGTTTCTTGGGGAAAACTTGCAGATTCTTATTAATTGGTTCTGCAATACTTAAATAAATTATTTTACAATTATAAGTTTTCAGATTATAACATTTGTATTAATTTTTACTGATTTTCCAAGATACTTCTTAGATTTACTATTTACGTAGCTTTATGTACATTCTCTGTAAAAATAGACCTCTAAATATGAGGCTTTACATGAAATTTGTACACACATACACACTAATGTTAGCTCCTTAAATTGCTGCACTAAGGTGCTGGTTAGTAGAGATGGACGGAGCCTCTCGCGTTTTGCTCTCAGATGTGTTAAAGGCGCACGTGTACCTGCTCTCAGCGGCAGTGCGGCCTCCCCATCTGCTGGGTGCCCATGGCCCTCCCTGCAGCCTCAGTGATGACCTCGTCTGCCAGGGACACAGGTTTTCATCATTTACAGGCTCTTATGTGCTAGTTTTGTTGGTAGCACGTTATTTAATGCATAAAGGCAGAATTCTTACAAGTTTTTTTTTTTAATGTGAACATAGATGCAGCACCGACTTTTTAAACTTGAAAAAACTGGTATAATGTTAACTTTTAAAAATAACATTTGGACACACTAGTAATTGATTTTTGTTTACAGATTGTTTTGTTTACAAATTGTTAGTCTTTGTTTCTATGAGATACTTTTAGTGTGACTTTTTAAATGTCTTAGAAATTAAAAGTTGTACAAAAAGTGATTTCATATTTGGTTTATAAGCATTTATATGTGGGGTTTATTTGTTCTTTTGTTTTTTCCATCTTAAATATTATCATGGCTAAAACTTAAGGGTATTTATAGTTTAATTCCATTTCAGTTTTATAGAGGGCAGTAATTATTCTGATGAATGTTGAATTAAGAAATGGATATTTTCTTTCTCTGTTGTGCAGTTATTGGTAGATCAATTTCTTATAACCCACAATGTAGCATCAATAATTGATAGCATGTATTTTATTTAATTACTTGAATTATTTAGACTTGATTTCTCTAATTTTTTCCATAAAAGGACTGAACAGCACCTACTTGTGGTCTGGACAGCTTAACCCAGAGTTCCTGGAAGAATAAATGCTGTTAGCATCTGGTTAATTTACTGGCAGACAGAAGCCTACTTACAGTGGCTTTCAACTTTTTGACCACAGTAAGAAATAACCCATTACACACACACACACACACACACTCTCTCTCTCTCTCTCTCTCTCTCTCTGTCTCTCAGATACGTATAAGCAAAAATTTAACAAGACAGTACTTGTTTTTCCTAAGTGTGCATGCTGGCATCTTCTGTTTTATTATTTTTAAAAATACTAGACACAGACACTAAGTTACTTTGTGGCCTCCTAATAGATGGCAGACTTCAGTTTGAAAAGCATCCCTTTGGAATGTGGTTTAAAAGAAGAAATAATACAAAGACCTTTTTGGAGTTTTTTTTTTTTTTGGTTTTTGAATATTGTTTAGGTAAAAATTATTGCTGCAAACACAACTGAAGCAAAAGTACTGTGTACGCAAATTACTTGTTGCACTGTAGAAAATGTAATATCAGGAGAAGTTCCTAAAACTCACAAATATATACAAAATTTCAAAACTTGGTGATTGATCCATATGTCTTGAAGGAATATTAGGCAATAAACTTACCTTTTCAAGAGAAGTTATTTAACTTCCAATTCTGTGTTCTTTAATTAGGAAAAAATTTTTTCAAGGTTAACTATAATCAAATAGGAACTTCACACAAAACCTCATTATTCTTGGATATGGATTTGGTGTTCTGCTGTTACTTCTAAAGGTGGTACAGAAGTCAAGTTTATGAGCCTGGATTATGAACAGCAGGGCGGCCCTGATGTGAGTGGTTGTGGAGGACTAGAGTGATGTAGAAGAATCTGTTGTGTCTGAGTGTGAGGAGGTGGAGAGTCACGTGTGGGCTATGGGTCTGAGAACTGAAGTTTTAACAGTTACTAAAACTGTTTTGTGGCTGTTGTAATGTCTTCTCCTTTCCTTTCCTTTGAAAAGCTGTTACTGAATGAACGATGCCGCTTACAAACACTGACACTTCAGAACCAAGCATATTTGATACTGCTGTAGCTATTTATATTGATTCTGCAACTTCTCTTTAACAGCATCTTGAAGTCATCCACAGTTGTTCTATATGGACTCCACAGTAGAGTCAGAGAACTAAGTGACAAGTGGAGCATCGTCCTCCTCCTGCTCACTTCCTCCTCGCCACCTCTCTGGCCTGGCTATCCTTCAGTCTGAAGAGTGATTCACTTTTTCTTTTCTTTTTAGTCTTTACTGTGGAATCTCATCAAAGACTTGGAAGCAGGGGTGGTGAGAGGGGCCTGGGGCGTGGTGTGGAGGGTCGAGTTCTTTGTCGTCCCACAGTCACCCCCAGGACCACCTTGCGAAGCCGAAAATACACATCTGCATTTTACCGACAAGGAACGCCACTGAGAAAGCTGCAGACATTTGCCTGGGGTCACGCTTACAGTGGGCAGATGAACTGGATGTAAATACAGGCCAGTACAACCGCAGTCTCATTTTTTCTTTGTTTTAGGTTTTCAGTTTCTTGTTCATTCATGTACCTTACAGTTCTATTATCTGGTTGATAAAGATTCATGACAGGTATCCTCATTCTAGATTATAACCTTTATTCTTATCAAATGCCTCCAGTCCCACAATTCGCTAAGAATTCTCTTTCTGGACTTGATAGTGATTTAATGATTCCCCCCGCCCATGGAATGGTAGGCTCCTAATTAAGTGGATTTAAAGGCAAAAAGGGATGTGTGAGAAGGCACAAGAAGTGGCTTCATCTTGCAAGGTGACTGTCAGACAAGTGGGTTCCAACCTGTTAAAATAAGGGAGGAATGGCCACATCCCGTAGGGACTGCTGTAGCTGACCAGGAAGACACAATGAGGGCAGCAGACAGGGCTCTCCCTGTCCGCTGAGTCCTCCCATGAACTCATGTTTCCAAAGGCCCCACTCTTTCTTGGTCAGTGTCCCAGTTTTTATAGAAGAGACCTGATGAGGCTGTGGAGTAATTGTATAAAAGCTTGCACTGTTTTCCTGACTTGACCTGACAATGTGGCGTTATCTTCAAATTGTCCAGAGAAGTAGCTACTTCATTCAGGTCCTTTTTAGCGTTCTGTGGTTGCAACTTGGTCTCGCAAGCTTTCGATGGGCGCGCCATTCCATGGCCACTTTTCAGTAAGAAAATTGCCTGATTTTCTGTTAACTGTCACAGGCTGCCCTGGACCATTCCTCAGAACTCATGGGATTTTCGCGACCCTCATCCTCAGTGAAGTTAGATGACCATTCCTGCCTTTCATCCCACCGATTTTCCTAAGTATCTGTTGCCTGCAACTAACACTAGTTCCTGTGTCAGTAAAGTACTGCACTTGGTTGCAAAGAATAGAGATGGACTCTGCCAACATAGGCACGGAAGGTTTACGGGGTGGATGGCATGGCTCACAGATGTGATGAGAAAGCCCCGGAAGAAGTGTTGGGCACAGCCTTAGGCACAACCTTTCCTGGGCTCTTCCCATCACTGAATGATCCATGTATCTCCGGGACTCTCCTTCTAGATCCAAAGTTTAGGGCGGCGGAATCGGACTGCTCTGGCCTTTGACACGTGCCTGTGCTTTGCCTGTCAACGCTATGGGGAGAGAGATGTCAGCTTACAGAAAATTGAGGTTCTGTGATTCAGTTTCCCTCTGCTCTCTTAGAATAAAAGTGCTTACTCATTGTTTAAAGCATTCTCCAAATTAGTCTGCAAATTTTTTGATAGTATACATCCTTAAAAAATGAGCACATCCCAATATATGCATATTTATTCA